CCTTTCTATTGATTCCAGGTCTTTAGGTCACAACTTAACTCTTTCAACCAACTGCCAATCAGAAAATCTTTGAATCCACCTGTAACCTGGAATCCTTCCCCTTTTTGAGTTGTCCCATCTTTATGGACCAAACTAAGTACACCTTCCATATACCAGTTAATGTCCTTATGTCTCCCTAAAACCATATAATCCCAAGCTGTAGCCCAACCACCTTGGGTACATGTTGTCAGGACCCTGTGGGGTTGTGTCATGGGTCACGGTCCTCACCTTGTGCTCAGAATAAACCTCTTCAAACATTTTACGGAGTTTGGCTTTTTTCGTCAACATGAGCCTCTAACAGTTGGTTACTGGATCATCCTGAGGAATCAAGGCCATAGCACTTAAAGACCCATAAATAATCCTACATGATATTCACTGTGTATTCTATGTAGGTGTAATTTCCAAGCTAAAACATAATTAACCCCACTAATAGACACAACAAACATCCTCTGTATTATCAGCACGCACACAGGGCTTTCTCTGCTGCGAGTGGACTTGTGTCCTTACTTATAATTCTGGAATCTTCTCTAGGGGAGAGGCTGGTCTAATTTCTCTCTATTGACCCAGGGCAGGCAGGAAACAAGGCACACTGTGGAAAGAATGTTTGAATGTTCAGGCTTCTAAGTGACAGAAAAGCAGCTTGTCTGAAAAATGATTTTTTTCTGGCTTCTAACCAGTGTTAATTCACTTGGAAACCAAGGCAGTTTTCTCCCCTTTACTGAACTCTGGATTTCTTTTCCAATCAAGGCCCCTGACACCAAAGAAGGAAATGGAGCGTAAATCAGGCTACAGAGTGGCTGCCATTCATTCGGGAAGCCTTATTGTTTTCCGTCCTTTGTTCCCCTCTAGACCCTTGCCAATCCCCAGGCCGCGAGGCCCTCTGAAGCCCTGAGCCTGGAGCGGTAGGAGACGGGGGAACTGAAACGCCGCGGAACCAGAGGCTGAGGGAGCGGCGCGATGGAGGGAGGAGGAGCGACGGACCGGCAGGCCTAGCTCCGGGGCTGCGGCGGCTGAGGCGCGGGGATGGAGCCCCTGCGGGTGCTGGAGCTATACAGCGGCGTGGGCGGCATGCACCACGCGCTGAGAGGTGAGAGTCCATCTAGCACCCCTCTCTCTATTTTCTTTTCAAGATACTCCATTTATCATTACAGAAAGCTGTATACCTGCACAAGTGGTGGCTGCCATTGATGTCAACACTGTCGCTAATGAAGTATACAAGTATAATTTTCCTCACACACAGTTACTTGCCAAGACGATTGAAGTGAGTAATTGTCATTGTTTTAATAAGTATGTGTGCTTCCCTGTGTTTGTCTTCTGAGATATAGAAAAGGAGCAACACAGCACAGTTTTCAGCTACTTAGCCCATTAGGAATTCTTTTGATGCATCTTGTCAACAGTCATTTGAAGTTCATTGCACACAACTGCAAAACAAAATAATTGTGGATATCTGAGAATGAGGCCCTTTTCCATTTGATAATATATTAACAGATGTATATGAAAGGGATGGTGACTGGTCTGCATATCACATTTGCTAAATAAAGAACATTATTGACAGGTAGGTATTTAAAAATTTCCTAGACCCCATCTTTCTTTTTTCCCCCTAAATGTTCATTCCTCAGGGCATTACACTCGAAGAGTTTGACAGATTATCTTTTGATATGATTTTAATGAGCCCTCCCTGCCAGCCATTCACAAGGTATGTGTCATAAATATTTCAGTGTTGTATTGTTTTTTGTTTTTTTTTTTTTTTACCCCTTTAGGATTGGCCGGCAGGGTGATATGACTGATTCAAGGACGAATAGCTTCTTACATATTCTAGATATTCTCCCAAGGTAAAAACTTAGGTTCCTGTACAAGCTTACCTATTTAGAATTCCATTTGTTTATTTTTTTATAGATTACAAAAATTACCAAAGTATATTCTTTTGGAAAATGTTAAAGGTTTTGAAGTATCTTCTACAAGGTAAAAAAATGTATTTGTCTTGCATACATCTTTAAGAATTAAAGTTTTTTTTTTTTCTTTTTAGAGACCTCTTGATACAAACAATAGAAAATTGTGGCTTTCAGTACCAAGAGTTTCTATTATCTCCAACCTCTGTAGGTATCACAGTTATAAATGCTTATATAAATAGAGTAACTAACTGCTTTGCTTTGCTTACAGCTTGGCATTCCAAATTCAAGGCTACGATATTTTCTTATTGCAAAGCTTCAGTCAGAGCCATTACCCTTTCAAGCCCCTGGTCAGGTATTATTATTGGAATTTTATTATGAATATTATTGACAATTTGTGTATTTTTATGTAATGCCAGGTACTGATGGAGTTCCCCAAAATTGAATCTGTACATCCACAAAAATATGCAATGGATGTAGAAAATAAAATTCAAGAAAAGAACGTTGAACCAAATATTAGCTTTGATGGCAGCATACAGTGTTCTGGAAAAGATGCCATTCTTTTTAAGCTTGAAACTGCAGAAGAAATTCACAGGAAAAATCAACAAGATAGTGATCTCTCTGTGAAAATGCTAAAAGATTTTCTTGAAGATGACACTGACGTGAACCAGTATCTTTTACCACCAAAGTCATTGCTGCGATATGCTCTTCTGTTAGACATTGTTCAGCCCACTTGTAGAAGGTCCGTGTGCTTTACCAAAGGGTAGGTTTTAAAGATCTATTGATCCTGTATCCGGTGCTGCATAATTGTTGTGTTGATTTTTCAGATATGGAAGCTACATAGAAGGGACAGGGTCTGTGTTACAGACTGCAGAGGATGTGCAGGTACTATGCATGTTTTAAAGCTAAAACACTTTCTTTTTTAGTTATCTTGGGTATTTTCTTACAGGTTGAGAATATCTACAAATCCCTTACCAATTTGTCACAAGAAGAACAGATAACAAAGCTGTTAATACTTAAACTGCGATATTTCACTCCTAAAGAAATAGCAAATCTCCTTGGATTTCCTCCAGAGTTCGGTATGTGGGATACGTGCAGAATTCAGCTTTCATGATTTCTTTAAATTGTTCTTTGTCTTTTTAGGATTTCCTGAGAAGATAACAGTGAAACAGCGTTATCGCCTACTTGGAAATAGTCTCAACGTGCATGTAGTAGCTAAACTAATCAAAATCTTATATGAATAATTTTGAAATAACTCTGAAAGATGGTCATATGATATTCCTTCATTTTCAGAGAGTAATTCTGAAATTCTGTTTTGAACTAATTCTGGTGAAATTTAACTAAATTATTTTAATCTGTCCTTATTAAGAAATTTGGATTTTATTAAAAAAATCCATGTGTTTCATCAAATTTATATTACTGTATTTTATAAAATACGAACTATTGTTATGCTTTATGGAGAGTATATTTTCATATGAAACTGATAAATATATATGTGGAATATTCTTTTTAAAAACAATTTTATAAACAAATCAAGGAGCACTAGAGCTTTAGTGTCTACATGAGTATCTTGTGAAGTGTCATAACAGGCATAACATATTTTTATGTTAATTAAAGAAGTTTTTTATTTCTAATTTTAAAATAATGATTCTAATTCTAGCCCATTGAATGTTTTACTTAATTTCCAATCCTGTAAATATTTCTTTATTTCATCTAAACAAATGCATATGATATGTAAACCAAATTATCATCATTCAGTTTATACAGCAGACTGAAGAATATGTCAGGAAAAATAATCCTAAATGTTTGATTACCTCTCCATGAAGCGGCCACAGAAACTGTTGGTGCACATTATCTACATTTTCCTCAGCCTCTATCTGAAGGACAAAACTCATTTTTCCTTCTTCATTTTGTATGTACTTTCCTTTAGTTGACTATTATCAAAGCTTGTTTTTGTCTTCTCAGCTTCTGAGTTGAATTTGCCTTTGCACGCTGAGGAATGTAGCATGACGTTAAGATTTCAGGGAGGAAGCTGCCCTCTGATCCCATGTCATATGACAGTACTCCCCTCCCCCCAGTTGTTCTTTATTGTAGCAACATACACTCTCAATGAACTTTTATGACTTTTAACTTTCTCTGTCTCTCTTCCTCAGCAGACCTCTTGGAATTAGGGTTTCTAATCAAACTAAGTCTTGCATCATAAATTCTATGGTTTGTGATAAAAGCAAGTGACAAAGAGAAGAGAGATGAAAAGAAACAAGTCCAGAAATCATATTACAAGATTTTAATTCAAATTTTTCTTCTTAAAAATCAGCTATTTAGAGGTGGATAAATTGGAAGTTTGTGCATTGCTTGTGGGAACGTAAAATGGTTCAGCTGCTGTTGGAAAACGCTATGGAGGTTCGTCACAAAATTCAACATAGAATTACCCTATGATTCAGCGATTCCACCTCTGGCTATAGATCCAAAAGAATTGAAAGCAGGGACTTGAACAGATATTTGTACACCAGCGTTTATAACACCATTATTTACAGTAGCCAAAAGGTAGAAGCAGCCCAAGTGTCATCCCATTCACCCATGAATGGATGCAGGAATTGTGTTCCGTGCATGCAGTGGAATAGTACCAGCCTTCCGCAGGAAGGAAATTCTGACATATGCGGTGACATGGATGAACCTTGAGTACATTATGCGAAGTGAAATAAGCCACCCTGTGGGGATGGAGAATGGGTAGTTAGTGCATAATGGATACAAAGTTTCTGATTGGGGTGATGAGAAAGTTCTGGAGGTGGATGGGGAGGATGGTTGCACAACAGTGTGAGTGTACTTAATGCCACTGCAACTGTATATTTAAAAATAGTTAAAATGATAAATTTTACATTATGTATATTTTACTGCAATTGAAAAAATCATACTCTATTACCAATTTTTCAGAACTCATAGATAAATATGAATGTAGGGAAGCTGTAAGCCAGCCCATATACAGAAACTATCACTATCTACATTTTTCATATGTGTTCAGACAGAGCCTATTACAAGTCTCATAAATTTCAGTAAACAATCACAAATTATTTTGGCACACTTTCATGTAGGTTCTGTTCACTGCTGAAATATTCTAAATAAAATGGTTTAGAGTTTTACTGTAACTATGAATAATTATGCTATAATTATAGTATCCCACATTCGGTTGAGCAACATTATACAAAATAAGTGTCGAGTTACTGTGCACCAACTATAAATACTTGAAAGGTCTGTAGAGACATTTGCTTACAAACTGGTAGACAGAATGTAGCTTAGTGGAATTCTTAAATTATGGGAATGTATTCACAGGAAGACGGTGATTCTTGCCCTTAATTCATAATTGAAAATATGCAGTAACAAGCATAAAACTCACATCTTAATGAAGATGTATCTACCAGTGTCATTCAATTAGCAGATGTATATGTATGCATAATTAATTTGGAAAATGTTATTTTATGGAATGTCTGCTATATGCTTTTGGTAATAATGCTGTATATAAAATTTGCACTGGAAATTCTGTTTCCTGATATTTGGACTTGTACATTTATTCAGATGTTGGAAAACATAGCTTCTCATTTTCAGGAGAACTATGTGTAATTCAGTCTTCACCATACCTTACAGTAAACCGATTTTTCGTTCTCCTTTTCCCATCATCCCTGCTCTTTTAAACGGCTTGCCAGATAATTGTAAGGTATTTATTACCCTGCTTCATATTTTTAGTATGTCTTCAGGATCCAAAACTAATTCTAAGAGATGACCAAATCAATTAATGTAAACAAAATGAGTCATAGTTGGAAAATGATTTCGAAGAGGTGGGTAGTCATTGTAGGAGGGGTCAGAGCCTGACAATCCTCAGTGGCAGGCAAGAAAGAGGAATGATGGCATCACCTTCACAGAGGACCCTGGCCATGGTGTTCTGTCTGTGAAATCAGACCTTCACCATGGGCACTGCCCTATGTCTGGAAAGATGAGAAAATACCTCCAACCTTCAGCCAACTTATTCTTCCTCAAAAAGGAGAGCCTTCTAAAGAGGCAAAAACAGTAGTTGAAATTGTGAACAGTGAGGGTCCACCCAGCACTTTTTTAGAAATTTGAGGGTAAACTGTTGCTTGAAATTATCCAACTTTTCAAAGAGGTAAAGTTATTTAGTAGAGAGGCTTTTAAGTTGCCCTGAAAGGCTGTATTGCTACCATGTGGGATGTAAAATTGGATGGGGTTAGAGATGAGTGCAGGCAATTCAACGCATTGGTAGGGGTGGAAGTTCTCAGCAGAAATCACCATCTGGGTTTTTGCTCCCATCTCAACCTAGTTGAGGTCTAGAGTGATTAAGCTGGAGACTTCTGAGGAGAGAGAAATGAACTAAAGATAAATACAACTGATTTAATTTTAGCCATAGCAGAACAGAACAAAGAAGCAACCACATTTCATCTAATATCAAGCACCTACTAAAGGATGCATTCTGCAGGCCAGCTGCATCTGCATCCAAACCAAAGTCACTCTGGTTGCTCTTTTGCTTTGATAACTTAAGAGTTTAGAAACAAGCGGTTTCTAAAAAAGCCAAGATAACACAATAAGGACCAAATTTTAATCCCACATAGACAAAGAGATTAAAGTGGGTTTTCCTGAATTGCTTATGTTATGAACAGGTTACCTTGTCATAATTTGGCCTTCGGCTTGGGATTCTAACTGTTTTAGGCCACCAGTTATGACACTGACTTACTAATAGCTTTGGACTTTGAAACTGTGTGAGGGTCATATAGCCTCAGCAGTTTTCTTGTAGCCTGTGATTGCATTGAGATTATATAATTTTTAAAGACATGGCCTTTGGACCTCTGTCTACTAGTTAATCTCTTCCATCTACCATTCAAATGTGCTATATACAACTATCATATCAGCTTCTTAGCAAGCACTTTTCTGGACCTCTGTCACACCCACCAAGATGTCTAGTTATGCCTTTCATTTGAGAGTTTCCCTTTGCTGTTTTTTTTGTTTTGTTTTGTTTTGTTTTGTTTTGTTTTTGAGACTGAGTCTCGCTCTGTTGCCTAGGCTGGAGTGCAGTGGCGTGATCTCGGCTCACTGCAATCTCCCCCTCCTGGGTTAAAGTGATTTTCCTGCCTCAGCCTCCCTAGTAGCTGGGATTACAGGCGCATGCCACCACACCTAGCTAATTTTTGTATTAGTAGAGATCGGGTTTCACCATGTTGGCCAGGCTGGTCTCGAACACCTGACCTCAAGTTAATCCACCCACCTTGGCTTCCCTAAGTGCTGGGTTTTACAGGCATGAGCCACCACGCCCAGCCTCCCTTTGCATGTTTTTTAAAAAGGCATTAAGCATCTTGCACATGTTCTTTAGTTTCAGTTTGCATGAGTCAACCTGTGTGCATCATTTTCCCTTTCACTATTTCTTGTCTTTGCTGGTGAAATTTTAAAGCTTCAGTTTAAAAAAAAAAAGAAAAAGTATTTTTTGTTGTTGTTGTTTCTAGCTTCCGTTTCTCTCTTTAGGCTGTCTAGGAACATTTTAAGGTACTCATGCTCTTCAAAATCTTACACAATCAAGATCCAAACTCCATCACCATTCATGTCTTAGCTTGTGAATTTATTTCTTTTTAAATATATTTGTTCAAGAAATATGAGCATGTACAATGAGCTGTTTTGGCTTTGTATTCCCCAAGTTCTCATATACATTGGCTTTATATTTACCATAGATTCTGAGTCTTACTTTCAGCCACATCCAGCACTTACTGAAGTCTCCCTCAAGTACACCACACTTGACTCCTAAAGCTTCCAAAATCTCATTTTTCCTATAAATATGAGACCGGAAATTTTCACAAAAATTACAAGATAGGAACTGAGTTCTCCCATAGAACTCTTTTCTGAATAAGCCTAGGGTTTTTTCATTTCTTTGCTTGTACCTAGCATGGCTTCAGTGTTTACTTCAAATATTTGCTCTGTATTTTGTTTGCATTTTGATTTCTATTTTTATCAGGACAGATTGAAATTATAAGAGTGTACATAGAGAACATGTTTGTTTAGCTAAATTAGCTCTATAATCAGATGAGATCACCTAGAGGGTCAGAGGATGAGAGTGAAAGAGAGAAAGAGAAAAAGAAGAGCAGAGGCTTGGAGCTGACTTATCTGAAGGTTCCGTCCTCAGGTCTCTTTCTACCCTTCACTTTTCATGCCATTTTTCTTAGAGATTCTCACCCTTTCCTACAACTTCAGCCATTTTGCCGATGACACCCAGATGACTCTAAATCTGCTGTTTTCCTAAGTCCTATTCTAGAATCTTCATGCTGGGACATTTTTAACTTGGATATCTTGCTATTCAAGTTGTATCGGATTTGCATCAAATTTAGCATGCTTGCAACCTAAGCACACTCCATTCTATAGTCAGTTCCACTCTTGACTTTAATATTTATGGTACGGTTAGTCTCCACATCTTCCAAGTTCAAGCTTCATAACCAAAGATCATCTTCACCTTCCTTCTCACTCTGCATTCCATTGGTCAGCTTCTGTTAAAATGGCCTTCCTAAGGCAGGCCTCTGAACGATCATTTATTTTTAGGAAAACTTATAAAAAGTCACTGAGATTTAAAAACACCCACACATATATTTGCAATCATATTTGTGTGCTTGGTTAAACATGTCAACATTTAACAGATTTGAGCCTTCTAAATTTAATCCAGCATGAATGTCGTTTTTACTAAAATATTTGCTATTTTACTCACTTAGCTGGTTCCTTACACAAGTCCAGTTAAATTTCACATGTGAAAAAAATGACTGAAAACACTGAATGGAATGTGATACTCCTTGTGTAGTAGAAATGAGTTGACTTTCATATTTAAGAGCTGATCCTATGAATGAGTAGACAATAAGCTGAATAGCTGTTACGATCTGAGTTTTAAAAATGGAAAATGTTTCATGTTTTAGAGAATGTAAACTTCCACAAGGGCAGAGATTGTTAATACGTTGTCCCCCCAGTGACTTAAAACAGTACTGGCACATAGTAAGCACTCAATAAATAGTTGTTGAATGAGTGAATGTAGGAACCATACTGGAATCAATATTGAAGCTACATAGAAAGCACCACACTGTGGAGTTCAAACAATGTCTTTAAGTTGTTCTCTTGAAAACTATTTAATTTGTCTGTTACTGCCACTTCTTCCATGCCCAGAGGAACAGCCAAAGTTACTCAAGTCTGGAACACATGATTTAAAAAATAATTCTGGGATAGGCTTTTGGCTTTTGGAAAGTAGCGCAAATAAAACTTTTTAAAATACTGTATTCTGACTTCTGGTCTTGACAAGAGAGTGTAGATTTATTTCTCCCTGCTCCTCCCTGAAAAGTGTAATTATAAACTCTGGGTAAGTATAATTATAAAATAATGCAAGAGGAATCAGAAGGAGAATTCTGAAAGGTGGGACCAGGAAGACACACTGCGGAGGGACCCCAAGACTAGAGGAACAACATGGTTCCAAGACATCTGACCCCTCACCCAACAGAGGAAGGTTACCCAGGCTTGATGTTTCCCGACCTACAACCACACAATAGAAGACAGCCCAGAGAGGCTCGTTCCTACAGAAGAGGGAACTGAAGTCTGGTCGGTAATACCAGATGAGTCTGGCTCTACCAGCACGGGGGTATATCAGGAATCCCACTGACAAACATCCAGACCTGAGACTTGTCTTTTGTGCTGAGAGATGAGCATCCAGGGGCCTCTGGCAAAAAGCATCTAACCCAGGAAGATTTTTTATTACCCTGAGCCTGAGACTCCCTTCTCCCAGAGATACCATGGGACCTGGCTTGGGAGAAAATCCTTCTTTCCCTAAAGTAGCATCATGAAGGACCATTCGGGAACCCCAGCAGCACCAGATAAACCAAGCAGACCAAAATAACACTGCAAAGGCTTTAAAAACTAAATTACCACTGGACTCATAGCCCACAAAAACTAAGCCAGGGCTTGCATGCTAAACACAAATGGAGTGACTGCCTACTAAAAATAAAAGATTAAAATAATAGACAAAAGGTTCAGGATACGATGTAAAATAGCCTGTCATACCAAGAACCAGAAAAATCACAACTTGAATAAGAAATGACAGTCAACAGATGACAACACTGAGACAAATCAGATGTTGGAATTACTTGACAAGGATTTTAAGCAACTCTCATAAAAATGCTTCAACAGGTAATTACAAGTTGTCTTGCCACAAAAAATAGAAAAGCTCAGCAAAGAAATAGAAGTTAACAAAAGAACCATTATGGTAGGTGCACTATATGCCAATTTTTAAGAATAGAAATAAATGGCAGTTATGTAACTGAAAAATAACCAAAATAGAAAACATTCTGTGGTAACAGATAATTTGATTAGATCCTGGACATTTTGTCTGTTACATTAACTTTATTTTCAGAAATTTAATTATGATGTGTCTTGGCATGAATTTCTTTCAAAGTGGCAGATATTTCAAAGTGAATGTAATATCCTGTTTGGTGTTCATTCACCTTCTTGAATCTGTACATTTATATCTTTTGCTAAACTTGAGATCAGTAGTAGAGAGGAAATGACAGAAGATAGAAATCAGTGAACCTAAGGACGGATCAGTAGAATTTACCTGATCTAAATGATAGGGCAAAGATAGGCTGACAAAAAAAATTAACAGAGCCTTGGGGACCTGTGGGACAATAACAGAAGAACCAACATTTATATGTTTGGGGTGCCAGAAGTAGAGGGGAAAAAAATGGAGCTGAAAGAGCATTTAAATAATGGCTGGAAACATCCCAAATTTGGCAAAACCTTAAAAGCAGCTGGAGGCTGGGCGCGGTGGCTGACACCTGTAATCCCAGCACTTTAGGAGGCGAAGGGGGGCAGATCATAAGGTCAGGAGATAGAGACCATCCTTTCCAACATGGTGAAACCCCGTCTCTACTAAAATCAAAAAAATTAGCCGGGCATGGTGGTGCATGCCTGTAGTCCCAGCTACTCGGGAGGCTGAGGCAGGGGAATGGCTTGAACCCAGGAGCGGAGACTGCAGTGAGCTGAGATCGTGCCACTGCACTCCAGCCTGGTGACAGAGTGAGACTCCGTCTCAAAAAAATAAATAAATAAATAAAAGCAGCTGGAGAAAAATGACACGTTGCCATGGGGCGGGGGACACAATTTGGATGACAGTAGATGTCTCATCCAAAACCATGAGGACCAGAAGGAGGTGGCATTGTCAACTATGAATTCTATATCTAGCCAAACTATCCTTCAAGAGATCTCTGTTTTATCTATATATGTATCGATACACATATACCTCTATGCAGCTCTTTACAATTATTAGGGCGAGCAGGTAGTTAACATGGAATTAGGCTTATCTGATATGTGAAATAATCAAAGATGAAAGGAAGACACCTAACGTATAGCTAATGATTATAACTGTGAAATTATTCATCTAAAAATAGATTGGAATAAAATAATGATAGCAGTTATGTTAGAGTAATAGCATTTTAATTTTTCTTGTTTATATTTTTCAATTGAATGTGATCTTTTTTGTTGTTTTTGTTTTCATCAATGTGGCATAATATTAGTTTTATCATTTAAAATGTTCTTTCTTTCAAAACACTCAGTTTCAAGTCTTTACTGTAGAGTCTGTTCATTGTAAGCTTGTAAGTTGCTACCTCATTTGCATCTTGATGCTATGTAATATAATCCCCTCCCCTGCTGACTTTTTTCCTCCAGAGCAGAAGCTACATCTTGCCCATTTGTGTATCCTCAGTACCTTTCTCAGATGCTGACAGATAGTGGGTACCTAATAAATAATTGTCCAATTAACTGACTTAGATATGAGTATGCTGAGTATGGTAATAGAATTGTAGGTTCTTTCATGGCTTGGGGGATTGTTTGAATAATTCTGTCAGCCAAAAAGAAAAGAAGTGCTGGGCATGGTGCCTCACACCTGTAATCCCAGCACTTTGGGAGGTCGAAGTGAACGGACCATGAGGTCAGGAGTTCAAGACCAGCCTGGCCATGATAAAACCCTATCTCTACTAAAGGTACAAAAAAAAAAAAAAAATAGCTGGATGTGGTGGCATGTGCCTGTAATCTCAGCTATTCAGGAGGCTGAGGCAGGAGACTCACTGGAACCTGGGAGGCGGAGGTTGCAGTGAGCCGAGGTCGTGCCATTGCATCATTCCAGCCTGGGTGACAGGGCAAGACTCTGTCTCAAAAAAAAAAAAAAAAAAAAAAAAAAGCACACTAGATGTTACTGGAAGAATATTTAATGCCAAAATTGTGTATAACTCCTAGGGTATTGTTTATGTCTCTTCTAAACATAGTCTAGGAATTGTTGACAAAGCTTGATTTAGCAGTACTTCCGTAACAAATATGGTCCAAGTCACTATAAAGAAAGCATACAAAGGTGTTGTTTTTTATAGATCTTAGAATAACGGCATTGAAAAAGACAGAAGTGAGGTCATCTCATCCTTTCTGCCATTGATGACAACACCTTAAATCTTCCCACAGATCTATGTGGCACTTCAATTAACAAATCCCCTGGGAATGATGCCCCTTTGTAAGGCATCAGCCTTGTTAAATCACTCCTCTAACCGTAAATCACATCCGTAATGCAAAGCTTCCTCTCACAAGATAAAGATGCCTGTGTGTACTGCTTCTGCGTCTATCTTCCCAATTAAAGGTACAAGAGGCAGAGTCTGAAGAGTGCCAGGTATCCCCAAACTTTGTTTTCTTTTTCTTTTTTTTCATTTTCCTTCCCAGAAGAGAACCAAACTGTTTTTTTCTTCCCCCCATCGGTGGTGACATCCTCACCTCTCTTGCTCTCCTCCCCTAATAGAACACAAAATATCATCACAAAGATGTACTTTCCCCTTTTCCTAAGATCAGATCCAATATAAGTTGTTTGCAGTTATTTACCACCTACATTTCTTCTGTCATTCATGCTGAAGTCTGAGTGCAATCAGACATTTTCCTTTGATTATCGTATGAATGGTGTCTAAATATTTAACTTCACCGCCTTGTTTGGGGAATTTTAGGGGTCACCAAGTAGAAAACTCATTTTGTCCTTTTTAGGTTGATTTGGAACAGGATGGCAGGAGGGTTCACCTATGGTAAACTCCGCTTCATTGCTTCACACCTTGGAAACCAAGCTTGGATTAATCCAATGGAGCTGCTGAAGTCCCCATTCCGGGAGCTGTTGGAGGTAGAGAAAGCTCTGTTGATTTTTTTACTAGCTTTTGGAGCCTTTAATCCTAGCAATTAGTATCTCCTCTGCTATGGCTGATCCTTATAATGATGCGAGACCCTCCAGTGCATATTTTATGTTTTCTGTAACATTTGCTTGAGTTACAATTAGGAAGCTGTGTGTGCACACGTGTGTATACATGTGCCACGAACACCCCTGTGCTCCTCCTCCAAAGCCCTATTCCCCTATTGCGTTTGTCCCTCTGGATTTGAATTTCGTTATTTTTTTCTCATTGTTTATGAAGGGATTATATTACTTAAAAAAAAAAACTTGAAAAAAGTGGAAAAGTTCTCCAAACTCTCAACAATCTGCTTTCTCAGGAAAAGCTCTGCCAAACCTCAGCAATTTAAATGTTAATGATTAACTCATAATTCTTTTTCATTCTACTCAAAGATAATTGTAGTCATTGTAATAATGAGCATGGAGAACAAATGTCTGCTTTATGTGCCTTGAGCCAAGACCACACTGCTTTCAAAAAGATCAGTTCATCACAGTAGTAGACTTGGTAATTTCCTACATGGTAATGCACTTCCCATGAAATGAGCAAAAGAATAGTTTTAAATGTACCTTGATTTCCATCATTATTTTATGTAATCCTTCATGGAAAATGAAAGAATTGGAACAATGTTATATTGCCCTGAAATTTTGCAGAAAATCACAAAACTGACATATGTAAATGTATCTTTTAAGCAATGTTACGTCCCTGAAAAAGAGAATGAATTAAGTGTCATGAAGGTTAAAAGATCGTTATATTCACAAATGTTTCCATTAATGACTAAAAACCAGATTAATTCTACAGTGTTCTGTTTTAAACTGATATGAAAATGAAAAGGGACTAAAAAAAGCACAAAAGCCAGATTGAAGCTATAACATGTAATGGGAGCTAGCATTAGGGGTGTGAGAATCTTGCCAATTTGTCCATCCTCCAACGCACCTCTGCATCTCAACCCTCTCCTCATTTTTATGACTCCCACATTGATCCAGTCCTCCAGATAAATTCAGCTGGCCTAGCAGAAATATCACATAAGGATTATTGCACTCAAGATAAAAGAACATCCCCCTATTAAAAAGATTAAATCAACATTCTTTAACCTGCCACTTAAGGCCTTCTGTCGATGTCTCTTCCTTTACCCAGCCACTTTCCTTCAAGGTCACCCTGCTGGACAAGTGGAACAACCTTTTTTTTTTTTTCTTTTTTTTTTGGCAGAGTTTCGCTCTGTCACCCAGGCTGGAGTGCAGTGGCTCTCGGCTTGCTGCAACCTCCACCTCCTGGGTTCAAGCGATTCTCCTGCCTCAGCCTCGCCTCCTGAGTAGCTGGGACTACAGGTGTGTGCCACCATGCCCGGCTAATTTTTTTGTATTTTTAGTAGAGACAGGGTTTCACCATTTTGGCTGGTCTCAAATTCCTGACCTCAAATGATCAGCCCGCCTTGGCCTCCCAAAGTGCTGGGATTACAGGTACGAGGCACTGAGCCCGGCCAGTGGAACCACTTTCTATAGTGTGCCCATACTGGGCCTTGGACATCTTTCCTAGTTTGGTACCTGCTGTTTACTTAACAGCATGCTACTGTGTATCTGTGCCATCTTGTCACACTTGTCTTTGTAATGTTGCCTAACTCTGGCTCTCCAGATTTGTACATTACGACTTTATTGTAAATCAGAGAAGGTCAATAAATTTACTTCTTTCAAATTTCCCCCATGGTCAAGGACTTCGTATGTCTTCACT